TGGGTGCAGGAAACCAGCATGGCACTTGTATACCTATGTAACAAACCTGCATATTCTGCACATGTATCCCAGAACTTAAAGTATAATTTTAAAAATGTAATAATGAACATTTTTTTTTTTTTGAGACGGAGTCTCACTCTGTTGCCCAGGCTGGAGTGCAGTGGTGCAATCTCAGCTCACTGCAAGCTCCGCCTCCCGGGTTCACACCATTCTCCTAATGAACAGATTGTTTTTAGAGTATTTGATTTTGAGTTTATTTTAATATTTTCTTAAAACAACAAAACAAACTTATTAGTTTGGGCTTTACATCAGTCAAGTAATAATGTCTGAATTGTCGTTTTAGAAAAGATAACCATCTAAATGTTTGGCATATTTTAGATAATTATATGATGAAGAACTCTATATTCATTTAAACAAAATTACAGTTTTAGTCAATATTTTAAAATTGTTTATGATTTTTAAAACTTAACTTTCCTCACTGTATATTTAACAACTTTGCCATAGCATTCAGGCATTACACTGTCATTGGTATTAGTCAAGTTCAGTGATTTTATTCATTTCAAATTGAACTTGGTGTTACAAGTTTTATTATAGCTATTACCTTCTTTTAGCTTTATAAGTTCTTCAGGTCATTATTTATATAAATTTTATCTGGCTTGTAAGGTAACACAAACCTCATAAAACATAAATTTAAAAAAATGTTTTTTTAATTTGTGAAACACTTATCTATTAGCTCCACATTAAAATTTCTTTTCTCCCAAACTTACACTACGTCTTGAATTATTCAGACAAGCAAAGATAAGTAAGGAGTCTAAGGAATGTGGTTTGGTTTTTACCTTTAAAACGTGGACAGTAATTTGGAAGTGCAGCTTAGTTCAACTCCTTTTCTAAATAAAATTCTGCTCCATTTGCAACTCTGAACACGTAAATTGAAGGGGTGGCTCCCGTGGCCAGTGCCTGACCTCTGTGCACACCTTGGTCTGGCGTGACCTCGCCCACACTGCACACTGCAGCCATATAAATCAGATTTTTGACATGTTATAAAATGCAAGTCACAGCTGCTGTTGTCTGCGGTATTCAAAAACTTTTGAAACACTGCATGTCCAACAAAATTTATTTTTTGTGTGAATGTAAGTTTTTATTGAGGGTAAGTCCTGTTTGTTTGGAAAAAAGAAACAGTATGAGTCAGTGCTTTTTAAAAATCAAATAGATTTAATGTTCTCCTTCCTGCCTGTTCTCGCTCGTGTGTGTTTCTCTCGATTGCTTGCTCGCTTTCTCTGCCTCTCTGCTTGTCTAAGAAAGAGCTGTTGGCTTTGAGAGAAGACCTTGGTATTACAACTGTGTTAGTAGATTGAGATTTCTGTTAGAGTCTTTCTGTTTAGGTCAGAAGTGTTCTTTATAGAACAGAACTGGGAGCTTGTAATCATAATGTAAGTATAAATGCTTCACCTCTTCAAATATATCCCTGAATTATTACTTTTTAAACCGTTTTAGGTACTGTTTTTCAACCCTACTCTCTTGACCAAGAATGAAACTATTTACAAATTAAGATGCCAACAGGTAATTTCTTATATATTTATATGTTTTTGTCATTTTCTCTATTTTATATATGTATGTGTTCTAGATCACGAAGAGCCCTGTGGTCCCAGTCACAAGTCGTTTTGCCTGAATGGGGGGCTTTGTTATGTGATACCTACTATTCCCAGCCCATTTTGTAGGTGAGTGAAATGGACTAGGGGGAGATGTTAACTGCAATTCTTTATCTAAAATTTTATTCTGTAGGTGCGTTGAAAACTATACAGGAGCTCGTTGTGAAGAGGTTTTTCTCCCAGGCTCCAGCATCCAAACTAAAAGTAACCTGTTTGAAGCTTTTGTGGCATTGGCGGTCCTAGTAACACTTATCATTGGAGCCTTCTACTTCCTTTGCAGGTAAGTAAAATAGAAACATGCTTTTGAGAAAACATTTTTGTGTTTCTCTCCTCTTTATTGTCAGGAAAGGCCACTTTCAGAGAGCCAGTTCAGTCCAGTATGATATCAACCTGGTAGAGACGAGCAGTACCAGTGCCCACCACAGTGAGTAAACTCAAAACAAATGCTTATTTTAAAAAGCATCTTAATTCTTACTTATTTTTCACAGGTCATGAACAACACTGAAGAAACGTCAAAGTGAACCAAATCATTGTTTTTATTTTACAAAGGCAGAAAATGAAACACCACTAGGTAAAAGAATTAAAAATCTAATCCTTTATTTCTTAAATAAAACGCTTGTGTAACTCGTATCATGAACCATAATCCATTCTGCTGCAAGGTGTGTGTGCTTCTGTAATGTGCATCAGTCCATCGGCAACTGCTAAGTAGGGGGTGATACCAGTATAATTCGAAGTCACATTGGTTCAACATGACTCTCCCCAGAAAGCTGATGTGCTGAAGCAACCAGAGGCAAATGTTCACACACCTAGAGAGAAACCCTAAGGGATATATGAAGATCTTATGAAAAAGGATGAAAACCCTTTAAATGCAAGGAGTAGCTGGCTTAGTGGCTTCAAAACCACCTCATTCCTGCTGTTATCTGAGAAGCTGCAAGTACTGATGAAAAAACTGAGAAGACATTTCACCTGGCAATTAGAAAAAAGCGCTGACTGATAGATACCTCTGTATCATTCTTTCAATATTGATGAAAATGCTTTCTACTAGAAGTGACTGATTTCAAGGATCTGTCTCTCAAAGGAAGAAACAAAAACCCAAAATTTTGACTGCAAAAGATTGACTAATTCTAGGTGCAAGTAACTGGAAATTTAGGATTGTTATTGTACTACACAGGTCACAAAGTTCCAAACCTATTTCCCTTGTAATTTTTAGTGCATGATTTTTCAGAATGCAGTTTCTATCTTTTTAGGTGCAATATTAAGAACTGATTAGGTCAGAACAATTTAGTTTCTCCAGTTTTTTCTACCTAAGTTACATGGGGGAAAAAAAAGCAATAGTAACTTTAAGGAAGTATGAAAATAAAGTCTTGGAGCAGTGGAAAGGTCTGGGGCTGGTAAATGGCTTAGGCAGAAGGGCATGCACCGGCCAAACCTAACAGCCTGTCTCTGAACTATGTCCTCGTCAAGGCTGGGATGCACGCTGGCTTCTCTACACAGTCTGGCCCAGTGTAAGTGCTGTGAATTCAGTGGGTCACTAGTGTCACCAATTCATTCATCACCCATCATTCACTCATTTCACAAACACATGAGGGTAAGACATTGAGACAGAGTACACAAAATGAAAAGCTCTCACATAATTTTAATAGACTTTATTAGAAGTTTTAGATTTTCAGAAAAACTGAGCAGATAGTATAGAGTTCCCCTATGCTTCCCCCCACCCCAGGCCTTTATTATTAACATCTTGCACTAGTGTGGTATATTTGTTTAACCAATATTGACACATTTTTACTTTACTTTTTGAGACAAAGTCTCACTCTGTCATCCAGGCTAGCTGAAGCCTGTAATTTACATGAAGGGTCCTCTTTTTGTTGTATGTCTTTATGGATTTTGACCAATATATAATGTCATGTATCCACTATTATAGTATTGTATACAGTAGTTTCACCACCCTAAAAATCTCTACTCCATGTATTTACCCCTCCCTCTCTCCCACTGAACCTCTGGCAACCAGTCTTTACTAACTTTGCTTTCTCCAGAATGTCATATATTTGAAATCATGTAGTATGTAGCCTTTCAGACTAACTTCTTTCACTTAGCAATATACACTTAAAGTTCCTCTATGTCTTGTGACTAAATACCCCACCCCCTGCCCTTTTTAAAAAAAAAAAAAAAAGCTAGGCCATATTTTTTTTTTTTTTTTTTTTTGGTGGTTTAAAAATTTACTGTGGCAAAATGTACGTAAGATTTAAATTTTAACCATTTTGAAGTTACAGTTTAAAGGCATTAAATACATTCGTTGTATGTACCAGTCACCACTATGCACCTCCGGAACTTTTTCATGATCCCACACTAATCTCTGTGCCCCTTAAACAATAAATTCCCATTCCCTCCTGCTCCCTGTGACAAAACGTAATCTTTGTTCTACTTTGTCTCTATGAATCTCACTAGTCTAGGTACCTCACATCAGTGGATTCATATAGTATTGTCCTTTTGTGATTTACTTAATGTCTGAAAGGTTCATCCATGATGTAGTATGTAGAAGGATTTCCTTTTTATGGCTGAATAATATTCCATTGTATGGATATAACACATTTTGTCTATCCATTCATCTGTTGGGTATTTGGGTTGTTTCTACCTTTTGACTACGGTGAATAATGCTGCAGTGAACACTGGTATACAAATATACCCTCAAGCCTCCGCTTTCAATTATTTTGTGTATATACCCAGAAATGCAATTGCTGAATCAAATGACAATTCTATATTTAATTGGAAAATCACCATACTGTTTTCTACAGCAGCTGCATACCACTATATTTCCATCAGTAATAAGAGTTCCAATTTCTCCACATCCTTGCCAACACTTGTGTGTTTTTTTAATTTTAATAAGAGCTATCCCAGTGGGTATGAAGTGGTATCTCAATGTGGTTTTGATTTGCATTTCCTTACTGTTTAGTGATGCTAAGCATTTTTTCCTGTGCTCACTGGCTATCTGCATGTCCTCTCTGGAGATCTATCCAAATCCTTTGCCATTTTTTAAATCAGGTTTTTACACTGTTGTTGCATTTTGGGAGTTTTGTATGTATTCTGGATGTTTAATCCTTATTAGGTACGTGAACTGCATATTATTTCCTCCCACTCCATAGGTAATCTTTTTACTCTGTTGATAGTGTTCTTTGATGCACAAAATTTTAATGAAGTATAATTTGCCTATTTTTTCTTTCGTTGTCTGTGAATTTGGTGTC